CCCTTACGATAAAACAAGAGAAGTGGAATAGTAAAGGGCCATAGTCTCAATCAAATGAGGAAATCCTAATGGGAACCAGGAATGAGGGATTGAACACTCTTCACATAAAATATTATTTTAAAACAAAATTGTTCTGTCAACAGCTGACTTTGAGTCCTTGATCGATCTCTCAGACCCATGAATACTTGGATTGCACAGTTGACCTTATCGCATTGTTAGGGTAAGTGCTATACAAAGGCACATTCAGACCCTCCATTGCATATAGGTGGCCCCTGCAAACCCCTTGCCTGTGTGTGTTCTGGAGGTGCCACTAAACTTGGGGGAAGCATCAGGAGATACACTTGAAAAAACTCTTTTTACTAAGATTAAATTATTAACTAACTTTCAATTTCCTTTAACTTATTAGAGACATCTCTACCTGTAAATAGGTAAAGATTACACTCTCCAGTCAACAGCTGTCATTCTGTCATATCATCAGATACCCAGGGCTGCTGCTCCCTGAGGCATCCACAGAATCACATTTTCCAGTATTGAAAGACCTGAAAGATCACGGTGCCTTCATTTCAACTGTGAGACATGATGTAATTTTCACAAATCTACAACAGTAAGATATAGTGCAACAGGACCAGATTAAGGTCTCCTGGTTTGCAACCATGTCCCCTCCATCTCCTTTACTCCTGAACACACTCACTCCTGCAAACAGTTCTCTTGTCAAGTGGGAAATGAATGCTCTTACAAGGCTCAAACTTGTGAACACATCACTGACCAGCACAGAGCTAAAATAATTGGGGCTAAAAATACCGCCCCAATTAAAGTGTTTTACATGCAACTGGTTCAAACCTTTCAAGTACTAAAAACAATCCTGTAAAGAAGGAAATTCTGTTTCAGAAGAGGACCTTCATACAGCATCTCTGACCAGCAACTGATGATGCTATTGAACTCAGATGCTGATTCGTTCTCCAACACTAGATTACCCAATCCAGGAGCAAGGAAATCAGTAACTTACTCCCTATAACTTGGAATGTGGGTGGAGGGGTTCATAGTTCTCCCTGAGTGAGACTTGCCTGCTGCTCTGGCCCCTGGTCCTGTCCTGTTCTCCAGCATGGTGTGTCTGAGGCTCCCTGGAGGCTCCTGCATGGCAGTTCTGACAGTGACACTGATGGTGCTGAGCTCCCCACTGGCTTTGGCTGGGGACACCAGACGTAAGTGCACATTGTGGGTGCTGAGCTACTATGGATGGCGGCGTCACTGTCAGTGTCTTCTCAGGAGGCCGCCTGTGTGACTGGATCGTTCGTGTCCCCACAGCACGTTTCTTGGAGTACTCTACGTCTGAGTGTCATTTCTTCAATGGGACGGAGCGGGTGCGGTACCTGGACAGATACTTCCATAACCAGGAGGAGAACGTGCGCTTCGACAGCGACGTGGGGGAGTTCCGGGCGGTGACGGAGCTGGGGCGGCCTGATGCCGAGTACTGGAACAGCCAGAAGGACCTCCTGGAGCAGAAGCGGGGCCGGGTGGACAACTACTGCAGACACAACTACGGGGTTGTGGAGAGCTTCACAGTGCAGCGGCGAGGTGAGCGCGGCGCGGGGCGGGGCCTGAGTCCCATGACTCATTCCCTCTACCTTTTTTCTCCTAGTCCATCCTAAGGTGACTGTGTATCCTTCAAAGACCCAGCCCCTGCAGCACCATAACCTCCTGGTCTGTTCTGTGAGTGGTTTCTATCCAGGCAGCATTGAAGTCAGGTGGTTCCGGAATGGCCAGGAAGAGAAGACTGGGGTGGTGTCCACAGGCCTGATCCACAATGGAGACTGGACCTTCCAGACCCTGGTGATGCTGGAAACAGTTCCTCGGAGTGGAGAGGTTTACACCTGCCAAGTGGAGCACCCAAGCGTGACAAGCCCTCTCACAGTGGAATGGAGTGAGCAGCTTTCTGACTTCATAAATTTCTCAGAATAAACACTAAACCTGGCTTCCTCTCTCAGGAGCACGGTCTGAATCTGCACAGAGCAAGATGCTGAGTGGAGTCGGGGGCTTTGTGCTGGGCCTGCTCTTCCTTGGGGCCGGGCTGTTCATCTACTTCAGGAATCAGAAAGGTGAGGAGCCTTTGGTAGCTGGCTCTCTCCATTTTAAGTGTATATATTTTCCTCTTTTTCCCAGGACACTCTGGACTTCAGCCAAGAGGTAATACCTTTTAATCCTCTTTTAGAAACAGATTGAAAACAACACTCTCCTCTGTCTTTTGCAGGATTCCTGAGCTGAAGTGCAGATGACACATTCAAAGAAGAACTTTCTGCCCCAGCTTTGCAGGATGAAAAGCTTTCCCTCCTGGCTGTTATTCTTCCACAAGAGAGGGCTTTCTCAGGACCTGGTTGCTACTGGTTCAGCAACTGCAGAAAATGTCCTCCCTTGTGGCTTCCTCAGCTCCTGTTCTTGGCCTGAAGCCCCACAGCTTTGATGGCAGTGCCTCATCTTCAACTTTTGTGCTCCCCTTTGCCTAAACCCTATGGCCTCCTGTGCATCTGTACTCACCCTGTACCACAAACACATTACATTATTAAATGTTTCTCAAAGATGGAGTTAAATATCATCTGGTCCATTTGGCTCCAAA